GGTGGTGGAAGCGGCCAACGGGGCGCCTGGGTGCGGGCTAAGAGGGGCGGGGTGCGACTAGTAACTCAAACGAAGAAGTAGAGACAGATTGAGAGAGGAAGAGAAGGGGACCCAGTGGGGCGTTAGGGGAAAGAATGGTGAAGACGGAGAGACCGACTGAGACAGGAAAGGGATGGAGAGAAACGGAGCTTTGAGGAGAGAGAGGAGGTACCCAGGGGCGTCTGTAGCATCAGAGGACTGGACCTCCCCCTTGGGGAAACTGGCTTAGCAGCGTTGAGAGCGTAGTTAACCTCAGATCACTCCCAACGATGACTTGGCTCCTGCCCTGGGCCTGTTGGTGATGGCGAAGGGAGGCATTCAAGGCCGAGGGCTCCCCAAACCTAGTTCCCAAGTCCCCTGCCCAGGGACGGAAACAGGAGAACGCCCCTCCTCAGGTTAGAGCTCTCTCTTGATACCTCCCACCGAAGTCAGGAGCATGGGAGAGGCAGATCTGCTCCTTCCCGGGTGCCATCCTCGCTGCCCTGCACCCAGGTCCCTGTCCCGGTCTCTGGTGACCCTACTGGTTCCCGAGGGCCACTCTAGGCTCCACCACCCTGGCCCTCGCCTGCGGCCGGAAAGTGAAGTACTCCTCCCTGCGCCCGTTCCTCTTGAGTCCCCCTTAGCCCCATCACCCGGTTTTGGCCCAGACCAAAACTGGCTCCTTGGCCGGGAGCACTGGGCCCTCCCCACTTCGTTCTTGGGGACAAACTTTATGGCCCCAGGGCCTTTCCTCCCTCCTGGCCTCTCCAGCTAGAGCGGGACGCAGGTGCAGGGTGCTGGACGCAGGTGTGCGGCCGCTTACCTGGGGCGTGCAGGCCTTGGGCTGCGGGGAGGCGGCGGGCGCCGCGCGTGGCCCGCGGGCGGGCGGACCCGGGGAGGGCGCTAGCGACTGCGCGGGCGGTGGGTGTGGCGCCCCGGCTCTCAGCTGTCAGGCGCGCCTGCCCCGCCACTCGGGCTGTGACCGCGCCGTCCCCGCCGCCGCGCCATGCGCTCCAGGCTTCGGCCTCTTCTTCCGGCCAGTCCCCGGCCTCGGGGTCAACGGCTCAGGGTTCGCATCTCCGCGCCCGGGGTCCCGGCGCCCTTTGGCCCCCGAAATTCCGTTCCTTTCCTAGGGACCCCCTTCTTCTGACTCCGGGCCCGGACCCCCCTCCTCTCACTCAGGGAAAACCGCGCAGGGACCCAGGACCCTCAACTGGGGTACGCTCTCGGCTCGGGCGCTGTCTTCACTGCTGGCTTGTCTGAGGACATGTGGCTGGGTCAGGCGACCTAGAGGGCCCCAAACATCAGTCCCCAAGTACCCCCGCTGCTGAGGTCTGCCTGCACAGCTCCCTCCCTGCCTCAGCCAGAAAGCAAAGTGCAAGGACCAGCAGCAACTTGTGTGCCTGGAGCCTTGCAATGGCTACGAAGATGGCTGAGATTCCTTCTAGCCCATATGAGCCGGGACAGCGAGGCATGAAGGATACTCAGAGAGGTGATGCCCCTCAAAGAGGAAGCCCAGAGCCCCGAATCCTGCAGTTGGCCCGAGTGGGAAACGTATATCTGAAGGAGGAAAGCTCAAGGAGTGGGCGACTGGAAGCTAAGAAGTGGATCCCAACAAAGTTCCTTGAGAACCTCTCTGTCCCACACGTTGACCTCGGTGGAAACCAGCTTTGGTCTGGAATACAGCTAAAAATGCAGAAAATGTGGTTAGAACTGCAGGATCCTGGTCTCACTAATAGCTGGAAAGAAAACGGTTTATATATCCAGCCGAAATCTTTCTGCTCAACGAACGCGGGCGCCAGCCGTGAGAGGAGAAGCTCGGGTTTGTGGAAACTGGCAATGTTGTCCCCTGAAGCCGGCTCGGGCACCAAGCTGGGTGCGGTGGGGGCCGCGCTAGGTCCGGGTGCGCACCGAGCGCTTTGGAGAGGGTCAGGTTCAGCACCGCGAACAGCGGTAGCCTCCGCCTCTCTCCTTCCCTGGCAGACACGGTTCCCTCCTCCTTCTCCTCACCCCCCTCCTTCTCTTCACCCCCCTCTACCCCCTGCTGTCTGGAGATGGGCAGTGACCGCCCCTCCCCCCGACTGAGCAGAGGGGCGGCCGATCCCCGAAGTCCGGGCTTCAGGACCCGGGCCGGCAGCACCGGCTGCGAGGGTTGCCGAAGGCGCACGGATCTGGGCGCTGAAAAAGCCAGGATTTGGCAATGGCTTTGCTGTG